GAGTAGCTGGGTTTACAGGCGCGTGCCACCACGCCCGGCTAATTTTTGTATTTTTAGTAGACATGGGGTTTCACCATGTTGGCCAGGCTGGTCTCATACTCCTGACCTCAGGTGATCCACCCACCTCGGCCTCCCAAAGTGGCAAAGTGCTGAGATTACAGGCGTGAGCCACTGAGCCCGGCCTCTCCTTCTTTTAAAGACTGGGTTTCTAACAGCTTCTGAGGCCTTAAGGATCCTGACAGGGCCGGGCTGCACCACACTCCCTCGTGTTACAAATGGGGAAACCGGGGCACAGAGCAGAGGCGTTTTTCCTGAGATCACACAGCCAATCAGGGCGAGAACTGAGAATCGAACCTTGATCTCTCCACTCCATGATTGTGATTCCGAGTAACTCATGTTATTTTAAATCGACACTTGTCTTAAGAACGTTCGGACGGCGAACCACTGAGAGTTCCCGAGGGGCGAATACTCAGCTCTCAATAGGTTCCTGCGGGGAAAATCTGGCTGCGCCGGCGCGCGCGGGTGCTTTAACGCAATCTGGTTACAGCAACCCACGTGTCCTCCGCTTCCGGGATCCTTAAGGCCGTCGCTTCGGGTGGTAAAACCCGGCCCGCCCTCTTGTTGCCCAGGCTGGAATGCAATGGTGCAATCTCATGTTGGGAAGTGTAGCTCCACCTTCCTCCAGACATAGGGGCGTGGGCGGCTTGGAACTGCATTTCCCAGGAGGCTGCGCTCGCCGTTAGAGTAGCCGGACGACGGGCTGGTGGGGTGAACCCTTCATCCTGGGTCTTTTAATTTCTCAGGCGGAACGAGTGGCGGCGGACAGAGGCTTTTGGCTGCGCTGTCTGTGGGTTGTCTGGGCTTGGGGAACTGGGCACGGAGACCGTGGCGCCGGCCGCCGGTCATACAGCTCTGCTTCCAGTCGTCGGGCAAAAAGCTGAGGCGCTTCTCCTTTAATTGCGGTGGGCGGGGCGTGCCGACGCGGCCCGCGTTGCTATTGGTGGCCGTTGGGGGCGCGGAAACTGAACGGGCCGCAACGGCCACCGCAGCTGCCTTCGGCGCCGCCAGCCCCGCCATGGCTGCGCCCTGCGCGGTAAGCCCAGCCGAGAGCAACTCCCCAGGCCTGCTTCACACATTTGACCCTGGCTCTCTCTCAGGAGGACCCCTCGCTGGAAAGGCATTTTAAGGGCCACCGAGATGCAGTTACCTGTGTGGACTTCAGTATCAACACAAAGCAGCTGGGTAAGAAGAGGCACCCTGTCTAGGTGCTAGGTCTGTAGGTCATAGCATCACCCACTGTCCTCAGCCAGTGGCTCCATGGACTCATGCCTCATGGTCTGGCACATGAAGCCGCAGTCACGCGCCTACCGCTTCACTGGCCACAAGGATGCCGTCACCTGTGTGAACTTCTCTCCTTCGGGACACCTGCTTGCTTCCGGCTCCCGAGACAAGACTGTCCGCATCTGGGTACCCAATGTGTGAGTCGTACACTTTGAGGAGGCTTGTTGGAGTTTCCTTACTCTTGGATGCCTGTCCTTGTAGCAAAGGTGAGTCCACTGTGTTTCGTGCACACACAGCCACAGTGAGGAGTGTCCACTTCTGCAGTGATGGCCAGTCCTTCGTGACAGCCTCTGACGACAAGACAGTCAAAGTGTGGGCAACTCATCGCCAGAAATTCCTGTTCTCCCTGAGCCAGCATATCAACTGGGTCCGCTGTGCCAAGTGAGCATTGTTCTGTCTGGAGACCCTTGGAGCTGTGATGTGACTTGTGCCCCACCCGGTTCAGGTTCTCCCCCGACGGGCGGCTCATCGTGTCTGCCAGTGATGACAAGACTGTTAAGCTGTGGGACAAGAGCAGCCGGGAATGTGTCCACTCGTATTGTGAGCATGGCGGGTGAGTCCCCAGATGCTGTCCTCCACCTGTAGCCTATAGTGCATAGTGGCCCCTGTCTTTCCAGCTTTGTCACCTATGTGGACTTCCACCCCAGTGGGACGTGCATTGCCGCTGCCGGCATGGACAACACAGTGAAGGTGTGGGACGTGCGGACTCACCGGCTGCTGCAGCATTATCAGTGTGAGTGGTGAACAGCCTCCTGGGCCCAAGGGTAGCCAGCACCTGACTGATGTCCTTCCCCCAGTGCACAGTGCAGCAGTGAACGGGCTCTCTTTCCACCCGTCGGGAAACTACCTGATCACAGCCTCCAGTGACTCAACCCTGAAGATCCTGGACCTGATGGAGGGCCGGCTGCTCTACACACTCCACGGGCATCAGGTGAGAGGTGTCGGCCAGGTGCTGAGTGGTGTTGATGTGTGTTATTTTTTGTTTGTTCTGCCAGGGACCAGCCACCACTGTTGCCTTTTCAAGAACGGGGGAGTATTTTGCTTCTGGAGGCTCTGATGAACAAGTAAGTAAAGAGTAGTCGAATGGAATGGTGAAGGGTGTGTGTGTGCTAACATTCTGTTTCTAAGGTGATATGTGCACGACCCTAGACGCCATCCATCTGGGAGAGGAAACAGTGGAGCTGCTCAGACAGTGGTGAGGAGCCTCCTGAAGAACGAGGCTCACAGCTGCGTCCTGACAGACAGGGATGGTGTCCAGGGCATATGGAGTGTTCATCTTGTGTGGATACGGTGGTTTTTCTGTGGCCTCAGGTGACCACTGGCCACACACTCCCCAGTTCTCTTGTGACACCCAAGCCAGCCATCCTGGAAGTGGCCCTGGAAGCACACCGTCATGCATGGCCAGCAGCCTCCAGCAGGGAGCGCTCTTGCTCCCCAGCCAGGTGCCTCCCTCAGCTGTGTTCAAGGAACCGAGGGACATGGTCCTGCTGATAGGAGGACACCTGGAATAGGATGTGTTTTTCATGGCTGAGTTAGCCTTGGGATGACGAGTGTGTTGCTGAGTACTTCCTGTGTGCCCGTGTCCACCAGGCTGTCTCCTGTGAGCCTCACAGCAGCCCCATGAGATGGGAACTAGGCTTATCCCAGTCTCGCAGATGCAGGAACTGAGGCACAAGGTTGAGTCCCTTGCCTTAGGCCATTCAGTAAGGAGTGTTCTGGCCTGGAGGCCATGTGTTAACCACTTCTCACAGTGTAACAGGCCAGGCCACCGCCCGCAGGAACTTCTATTTTAGTTCAGAGGCAGATGATAAACAATGAAAAGGGGATTAAATAACTCCCTACTCTGATGCTATGAAGGAAATAAATAGAGGGCTATGATAAACATTCACAGAAGGCCTCTCTGAGAAGGTGGTGCTGTTGAAGCAGACACTTCAGCCTGCGAAGCAGCCAACCCCATGAAGCTCGGGCCTGTGACACCCTAGGGAGGTGAACCAGCAAGTGCGAAGGCCTGGCGGTGCCACGCCGTGGTAGTCCATCCTGGTCACATCCAGGTCCTCTTGAGGCCTGTCCACAAAGCCTGCTCCCCAGGGAGGTGGGGTAGGTCCCGGAATTGAGTTGGGGTGTCAGGTGGGGACCACTATCCCACCATGGCTCAGAACTTTGGGCATGGCCTCTGAGCCCATTTCCTCAGTGAAGGACTGGCAAGGGGATTTTCTTCTCCTGACTTGGTGTGCCTGTTGGTTTTGGCAGGTGATGGTTTGGAAGAGTAACTTTGATATTGTTGATCATGGAGAAGTCACGAAAGTGCCGAGGCCCCCAGCCACACTGGCCAGCTCCATGGGGAATCTGGTAAGTGGCTTGGCAGGCATGTCCTGAGCTCT